GACCCTAAAGTGCCCTCTCCTGAGGCCTCTGCCTTGTTCAGGAGAATATTGACAGCTCAGTAATACACACTAAGCTTTCTGAGGGGCTTGAGGGCTTTGAGAGATAAGATAGTCTGGCTTGTACAGACTACCACAGGGCCCCAGTGATGTAGTTGTTTTCAAAAATACTTGTGTCAATAATCAGGTATTTTTCAGATGGGCAACAGATCCCCATCACCCTACCCTGAACCACTTTACTCTCCCCCAGGCTCCAAGCCCAGGGCCTCTCCCCATTTCCAGGCCTCAGGGCCTGTCTTATCCAGGGCTGGGGGTGGAGGCTAGAGAGTGACACAGATCAAACTTATAAGTTGTCAGTTGACCATTTAATGGAAGTCTACACTGAATAATCCTTTGCCAAGTGAATAGCCCCGGAATTTGTTTTGTGGTGTAATAAGGGTTGCCAAATGGCTTAGTTTACATACAACAGCATGACATATAGACGGTTGCAGCGAGACATGACTCTAGGCACTTTATGGGCCAAATGTAGGCAGTTATCATGATTCCTATTTCAGAGATGAAGAAATTGAGGCCTTGGTCAGTGACTTGAAAAGTCACATAGCTAGAAAATGGCCAAGATTTGGATCCAGGATTGCCTAACTTCAATATACTGGCTCACTGATTCTCAAACATTAGTATTTGGGTCGTGAGATGGAAATTTACCAAAAATGCAGATTCCCCGGCCCCATCTGGGCCAGGGAATCAGCATTCCAAACTTTAAACAAGGGGACTCCAGGTGTCTCTCTCTCTTTCAACCTGAAGAATTTGGGGGATTTTGCAAATGACCTGAAGCCTGAGAGGAAGTGCAACACTGCAGGGCTCTCAGGAGGGGGTACCCTGCTGACGCCTGTGACTAGGCCTAACCTTCTGGGGTCCTGCGGCCCAGTGCTGCACACTGTCATCTGCCTTGAGGTGCGCCTGGGGTCCAGATTGGCCGATGAATACGTACACCCGCAGCGCCTCCTTCACTCCGAAGACTTTCACTTTCCCCCTTGCACAAAACCGAACATCCCACCCCACCACCACCTCCAAGCTAAAATACCTGGGCCGCCCCTCCCCACGAAGGGACGCGCTCCAGGCGAATGGGGAGGGCCCGGAAGTCGGGCCTGGGACAGAGGAGCCGGCCCACCGCCTCCCGGTCGGAAGCGGCAGTGCAGGTGAGGCGGCGGCCAGCCTGGGGACTGCGCGGGAACTTTATAAATTGGGCTTTGCGCGCCCCAGCCCGGAGTCAGAAAGGCGAGGGGCGCCGGGAACTGGCGTGTGGGACTCCAGACAGGAGAGGCTGCGCCTTCCCCGCACCGGGACCTTCGCGACACACCAGATCCTCGCCCCTGGCTCGCGCGAACGCACAGGATGACCACCACCCTCGTGTCTGCCACCATCTTCGACTTGAGCGAAGTTTTATGCAAGGTAAAGGGGGGCGGAGCATTTGCTTTTCAAAATGTCCTTACCATCCTTTCTCTTCTCTCTCCAGGGTAACAAGATGCTCAACTATAGTGCTCCCAGTGCAGGGGGTTGCCTGCTGGACAGAAAGGCAGTGGGCACCCCTGCTGGTGGGGGCTTCCCTCGGAGGCACTCAGTCACCCTGCCCAGCTCCAAGTTCCACCAGAACCAGCTCCTCAGCAGCCTCAAGGGTGAGCCAGCCCCCGCTCTGAGCTCGCGAGACAGCCGCTTCCGAGACCGCTCCTTCTCGGAAGGGGGCGAGCGGCTGCTGCCCACCCAGAAGCAGCCCGGGGGCGGCCAGGTCAACTCCAGCCGCTACAAGACGGAGCTGTGCCGCCCCTTTGAGGAAAACGGTGCCTGTAAGTACGGGGACAAGTGCCAGTTCGCACACGGCATCCACGAGCTCCGCAGCCTGACCCGCCACCCCAAGTACAAGACGGAGCTGTGCCGCACCTTCCACACCATCGGCTTTTGCCCCTACGGGCCCCGCTGCCACTTCATCCACAACGCTGAAGAGCGCCGTGCCCTGGCCGGGGCCCGGGACCTCTCCGCTGACCGTCCCCGCCTCCAGCATAGCTTTAGCTTTGCTGGGTTTCCCAGTGCCGCTGCCACCGCCGCTGCCACCGGGCTGCTGGACAGCCCCACGTCCATCACCCCACCCCCTATTCTGAGCGCCGATGACCTCCTGGGCTCACCTACCCTGCCCGATGGCACCAATAACCCTTTTGCCTTCTCCAGCCAGGAGCTGGCAAGCCTCTTTGCCCCTAGCATGGGGCTGCCCGGGGGTGGCTCCCCGACCACCTTCCTCTTCCGGCCCATGTCCGAGTCCCCTCACATGTTTGACTCTCCCCCCAGCCCTCAGGATTCTCTCTCGGACCAGGAGGGCTACCTGAGCAGCTCCAGCAGCAGCCACAGTGGCTCAGACTCCCCGACCTTGGACAACTCAAGACGCCTGCCCATCTTCAGCAGACTTTCCATCTCAGATGACTAAGCCAGGGTAGGGAGGGACCTCCTGCCTACTCCAGCCCCTACCCTGCACCCACATCCCATACCCTCTTCTCCCTACCCATCCCATTCCCCACAGGCCCTACATTAACAAGGTTAAGCTCAACCCCTTTCCCCCAGCACCTCAGAATGTGCCCTCCCTCTCCCCCTCATAACCCCACCTAACATAAGGACAAGTCAATTTGTCAGTAGCTTCTTCTGGCTTGAAACCCCCTCCCTGGATTTTATAGCCCACTTACCATGCATAACAGACAAGTCCCATATTTTGTCAGTAGATGCCTTTTTTTTTCCGGCTTAAGCCTTAAGTGCCAAATCACAAGAGAAAAAGCAGTAACAGTTTACAGAAGCAACTTAGTGCCTTGTAATCTAACTTTGTCACTGTGACTACATTACCTCTTCAGCGCCAGAGGGCACCCGTGGGCCTCCCGGAGCCTCTGCCCATGGCGGGGTGGAGACCCGGAACCAGCAGCCCCCTCCACTGGCGACACAACTGCACCTTCCCTCATTTCAGTCTCCCGCACACTTATTCCTCCTCCCCTCTTCCCGGTGGCACCTCTCCACCTGTACCCGCCCCCCCACCCCCCCCACCCCTGCCCCTTGGAAGAGTTGTTGCCAGACCAGGGTTTTGGGGGAAACCTGTCTTGACATTCAAAACCTTTTTCTTCCCGATCTGAACCCCTGTTGACTAATCTTGCCTGGGTTTGTGTAGGTCTGCAGGAAGGAAGGCTGAAAAAGCGGACGAAGATTTTGACTTAAGTGGGACTTTGTGATTTAATTTTTTCTTTTTTTTAAGTGGGGAGGAAGGGGAAGCTAGATGGACTAGGAGAGACTTGATTTTGGTGCTAAAGTTCCCCAGTTCATATGTGACATCTTTTTAAAAAAAATAACAACAAAAAAAAAATGAGAGAAAAGCTAAAAAAAAAAAAGTAAGGGGTGAGCAGTTAATGGTATTCATTCCACATACAATATCTGTGTAAAACGATTTCCTGTAGAAGTAGCTTTAATGGTTTTTGCTCTAGAATACCGTAGGTCTATCCTTAGAGCACTCACGCCATGCTTTCTTCCCTGGGTTTTAAACTTCATATAACTTTCAGAAATTGGAGAGCAAAAATTTTGCTTGTCACTGCACATCAATATAAAAAAGCTTATTTAACTTATCAAAACGTATTTATTGCCAAACTATGCTTTTTTTTGTTAATTTTGTTCATATTTATCGGGATGACAAATCCATAGAATATATTCTTTTATGTTAAATTATGATCTTCATATTAATCTTAAAATTTTGTGACGTGTCTTTTTCCTTTTTTTCCACAGTTTTAATATATTATTCTTCAACGACATTTTTTGTAACTTTACACTTTTTTGGTTATTTTATTTTAAAAAAATGAAAAATTAATTTAAAAAAATGCAAAAAACTGTTGGATTATTTATTTTAGAAATTCCCCCCTTTGTGTTGGACTGCAAATTGAGTTTCTTTCTCTTTAGGCCTTTCACAACTAGGACTGAGAATGTATGTAAAAGTTCTGTGACAGTACAGAAGGAAAACAACTTTTTATGTATAGCTTCTAAAAGGGGAAAAAAAAAAAAAGAGAAACCCTTTGACTTCCACGTGCCCATCTCAAGACATTCCACTCACAGATTTGAGGTTCTGGATTCCAGGTCTGGAGTTTTCCAATGTTAATGTAAACAGAACTGGCACACACACATTAAGATGAATGTAATTATTATTCCTCTTGCTGGTCACTACCGTCGCTTTCTATTTCTCTTTCTTTGTGTGAATTTATTTAAAAGAAAAAAAAACTTTTTGTAACGACTATTTGCAGTTTAAAAATCAATAAACCCCGTTTTTTCAAGAAACATTGATGGTGGAGCTGGTTTTACTTGGTTTTGGTTTGA